CCCCGCCCCGGTCAAGAGCAGGCTTCCATCAGTTCTGGTTCCCAGACTCTCCTCTCCTCAGGCTTCCATGAGTTCTGGTTCCAAGCCCCTCCCCTCCTCTCCCCTCCCCTCCCTCCCTCCCTCCCTCTCTCTCTTTCTTTCTCTCTCTATTTTTCTTTTTTCTCTTTTTGTTTCTTTCTCTTTTTCTGTCTCTTTTTCTTTCTCTCTCTCCTTTCTCTCTCTCCTTCTTTCTCTCTCTCCTTTCTTTCTTCTCTCTCTCTCTTTCTCTCTTTCTTTGTCTTGCTCTATAGCCTAGCCTAGAGTGCAGTGGCATTATCACAGCTCACTGCAGTCTCGACAACCTGGGCTCAAGTGATCCTCTCACCTCAGCCTCCCAAGTAGCTGGGACCACAGGCATGCACCATCACACCTGGCTAATTTTTTTTATTTTTTCTAGAGACGTGTCTCCCTGTGTTGCCCAGGCTGGTCTCAAACTCCTGGGCTCAAGCGATCTTCCTGCCCCATCCTCCTAAAGCACTGGGATTACAGGTATGAGCCACCACACCCAGTCCCAAGCCTCATGTTTTCACACACACACTCACACACACATGCAAACATGTACCCTCACTTCAATGCTATGAGGTGGGTCCTATTATCATCACTGTTTTATTTTCTTTCACATTTTAACATGAGATTTGGAGGGGACAAAACATCCAAACCATATCAAGCCCTCACCTCAGGCTGGGTTGCCCACTCGGAGTGGCACCCCAGGGTCACTGGCCACCACTTCCTAGGGTCAGTGATGTGGTCACCTTGGGATGAACGCACAGGATTTCATGGAGATCACCAAGTCAGGAGAGCTGGAATTTGAAAACAGTGGGACGGGGAGGGCTGTCATATCAACCAGGCCTCTGCAGGGCACTCATCTAGCCCTGCCTCTGGCTCAGCCTGAGCATGGGGCTGGCCACCAGCTAGGTGGCGCTGTCCTTGGAGGTTCTATATCACAGCCCTTTAGAGATCGGTGGTGCTGAAGGGCAGGGATCTTATTCCACCTTCTGAAGCTTCTGTCGAACCAGTTGTAAGGAGAATGGAGAGAGCAGTGAGAGTGGAGTCCGGGGTCCTGGTCGGGGTGGTCTGTCTGCTCCTGGCATGCCCTGCCACAGCCACTGGTAAGACACACCTGCTGGGCCTGCAGAGGTACCTCACCCCGTGGCCTTTCTGTCCTTCCCTCAGGGCCCGAAGTTGCTCAGCCTGAAGTAGACACCACCCTGGGTCGTGTGCGAGGCCGGCAGGTGGGCGTGAAGGGCACAGACCGCCTTGTGAATGTCTTTCTGGGCATTCCATTTGCCCAGCCGCCACTGGGCCCTGACCGGTTCTCAGCCCCACACCCAGCACAGCCCTGGGAGGGTGTGCGGGATGCCAGCACTGCGCCCCCAATGTGAGTAGTGCTGGTGGAGGCGGGCAAACAGGCAGCTGGACCTCAGGCCCACCCTTGGCCACAGGTGCCTACAAGACGTGGAGAGCATGAACAGCAGCAGATTTGTCCTCAACGGAAAACAGCAGATCTTCTCCGTTTCAGAGGACTGCCTGGTCCTCAACGTCTATAGCCCAGCTGAGGTCCCCGCAGGGTCCGGTAGGCCGGTAGGCACCCCAGAGGGCCCTGTCCACCTGATTGGGGGTCAGTGCCCCATGGCCACCTCTGCAGGTCATGGTATGGGTCCATGGAGGCGCTCTGATAACTGGCGCTGCCACCTCCTACGATGGATCAGCTCTGGCTGCCTATGGGGATGTGGTCGTGGTTACAGTCCAGTACCGCCTTGGGGTCCTTGGCTTCTTCAGGTGAGACGACAGGCATGGCCAGAGCACTGCCTTGAACTAACCGTTGCCCCAACACTGCCCCCAGCACTGGAGATGAGCATGCACCTGGCAACCAGGGCTTCCTAGATGTGGTAGCTGCTTTGCGCTGGGTGCAAGAAAACATCGCCCCCTTCGGGGGTGACCTCAACTGTGTCACTGTCTTTGGTGGATCTGCCGGTGGGAGCATCATCTCTGGCCTGGTAAGTCACTATAGGGGGCTAGTGATGGTGGCTGACAGCCACCTCCTCTCTCCAATGCACCCAGGTCCTGTCCCCAGTGGCTGCAGGGCTGTTCCACAGAGCCATCACACAGAGTGGGGTCATCACCACCCCAGGGATCATCGACTCTCACCCTTGGCCCCTAGCTCAGGTCTGTATTTCCTTCCCTCTCTTACTCTATGTGAGGGAGGCATGACTCTTTCATTTGTCCCCAGAAAATCGCAAACACCTTGGCCTGCAGCTCCAGCTCCCCGGCTGAGATGGTGCAGTGCCTTCAGCAGAAAGAAGGAGAAGAGCTGGTCCTTAGCAAGAAGCTGGTATGGCCACCCTTTTGGGGATGGTGCCGGGCTTGGGAGCCTCCTGCATTGCTTTCTCCTGCAGAAAAATACTATCTATCCTCTCACCGTTGATGGCACTGTCTTCCCCAAAAGCCCCAAGGAACTCCTGAAGGAGAAGCCCTTCCACTCTGTGCCCTTCCTCATGGGTGTCAACAACCATGAGTTCAGCTGGCTCATCCCCAGGGTGAGTTGCTCCCACCCCTGTGCCCTTCAAGGGCTCCACTGAGAGGGCCTTGGTGTCCACACAGGGCTGGGGTCTCCTGGATACAATGGAGCAGATGAGCCGGGAGGACATGCTGGCCATCTCAACACCCGTCTTGACCAGTCTGGTGAGACAAGAGGCAGGAGGGAGGAAGCTAGGTGAGCAGGGCTGAGCCTGGCCTCTTGCCCCAGGATGTGCCCCCTGAGATGATGCCCACCGTCATAGATGAATACCTAGGAAGCAACTCGGACGCACAAGCCAAATGCCAGGCGTTCCAGGAATTCATGGGTGACGTATTCATCAATGTTCCCACCGTCAGTTTTTCAAGATACCTTCGAGGTAAGCCTGTCCCTGGCCACCTGCCCAACCCCTGCCTAACTCCCATCCCATCCTTTCTCTGTAGATTCTGGAAGCCCTGTCTTTTTCTATGAGTTCCAGCATCGACCCAGTTCTTTTGCGAAGATCAAACCTGCCTGGGTGAAGGCTGATCATGGGGCCGAGGGTGCTTTTGTGTTCGGAGGTCCCTTCCTCATGGACGAGAGCTCCCGCCTGGGTGAGGACAGACAGACAGACATGTGATCCCTACTCGTTCAGTTCTGTCCCTCTCACCTTTCCAGCCTTTCCAGAGGCCACAGAGGAGGAGAAGCAGCTAAGCCTCACCATGATGGCCCAGTGGACCCACTTTGCCCGGACAGGGTGAGTGAGTGACAGGGCATAGCTCGCTTTGGAGCCTTGGTCCTCATTCATTCCTCCCACCCAGGGACCCCAATAGCAAGGCTCTGCCTCCTTGGCCCCAATTCAACCAGGCGGAACAATATCTGGAGATCAACCCAGTGCCACGGGCCGGACAGAAGTTCAGGGAGGCCTGGATGCAGTTCTGGTCAGAGACGCTCCCCAGCAAGATACAACAGTGGCACCAGAAGCAGAAGAACAGGAAGGCCCAGGAGGACCTCTGAGGCCAGGCCTGAACCTTCTTGGCTGGGGCAAACCACTCTTCAAGTGGTGGCAGAGTCCCAGCACGGCAGCCCGCCTCTCCCCCTGCTGAGACTTTAATCTCCACCAGCCCTTAAAGTGTCGGCCGCTCTGTGACTGGAGTTATGCTCTTTTGAAATGTCACAAGGCCGCCTCCCACCTCTGGGGCATTGTACAAGTTCTTCCCTCTCCCTGAAGTGCCTTTCCTGCTTTCTTCGTGGTAGGTTCTAGCACATTCCTCTAGCTTCCTGGAGGACTCACTCCCCCAGGAAGCCTTCCCTGCCTTCTCTGGGCTGTGCGGCCCCGAGTCTGCGTCCATTAGAGCACAGTCCACCCGAGGCTAGCACCGTGTCTGTGTCTGTCTCCCCCTCAGAGGAGCTCTCTCAAAATGGGGATTAGCCTAACCCCACTCTGTCACCCACACCAGGATCGGGTGGGACCTGGAGCTAGGGGGTGTTTGCTGAGTGAGTGAGTGAAACACAGAATATGGGAATGGCAGCTGCTGAACTTGAACCCAGAGCCTTCAGGTGCCAAAGCCATACTCAGGCCCCCACCGACATTGTCCACCCTGGCCAGAAGGGTGCATGCCAATGGCAGAGACCTGGGATGGGAGAAGTCCTGGGGCGCCAGGGGATCCAGCCTAGAGCAGACCTTAGCCCCTGACTAAGGCCTCAGACTAGGGCGGGAGGGGTCTCCTCCTCTCTGCTGCCCAGTCCTGGCCCCTGCACAAGACAACAGAATCCATCAGGGCCATGAGTGTCACCCAGACCTGACCCTCACCAATTCCAGCCCTGACCCTCAGGACGCTGGATGCCAGCTCCCAGCCCCAGTGCCGGGTCCTCCCTCCCTTCCTGGCTTGGGGAGACCAGTTTCTGGGGAGCTTCCAAGAGCACCCACCAAGACACAGCAGGACAGGCCAGGGGAGGGCATCTGGACCAGGGCATCCGTCGGGCTATTGTCACAGAGAAAAGAAGAGACCCACCCACTCGGGCTGCAAAAGGTGAAAAGCACCAAGAGGTTTTCAGATGGAAGTGAGAGGTGACAGTGTGCTGGCAGCCCTCACAGCCCTCGCTTGCTCTCCCTGCCGCCTCTGCCTGGGCTCCCACTTTGGCAGCACTTGAGGAGCCCTTCAACCCGCCGCTGCACTGTAGGAGCCCCTTTCTGGGCTGGCCAAGGCCGGAGCCAGCTCCCTCAGCTTGCGGGGAGGTGCGGAGGGAGAGGGGCGGGCAGGAACCGGGGCTGCGCGCAGCGCTTGCGGGCCAGAGTGAGTTCCGGGTGGGCGTGGGCTCGGCGGGGCCCCACTCAGAGCAGCTGGCCGGCCCCAGGCAGTGAGGGCCTTAGCACCTGGGCCAGCAGCTGCTGTGCTCGATTTCTCGCTGGGCCTTAGCTGCCTCCCCGCGGGGCAGGGCTCGGGACCTGCAGCCCTCCATGCCTGACCCTCCCCCCACCCCCCGTGGGCTCCTGTGCGGCCGGAGCCTCCCCAAGGAGCGCCGCCCCCTGCTCCACAGCGCCCAGTCCCATCGACCACCCAAGGGCTGAGGAGTGCGGGTGCACAGCGCGGGACTGGCAGGCAGCTCCACCTGCTGCCCCAGTGCTGGATCCACTGGGTGAAGCCAGCTGGGCTCCTGAGTCTGGTGGGGACTTGGAGAACCTTTATGTCTAGCTAAGGGATTGTAAATACACCGATGGGCACTCTGTATCTAGCTCAAGGTTTGTAAACACACCAATCAGCACCCTGTGTCTAGCTCAGTGTTTGTGAATGCACCAATCCACACTCTGTATCTGGCTACTCTGGTGGGGACTTGGAGAACCTTTGTGTCCACACTCTGTATCTAGCTAATCTAGTGGGGATGTGGAGAACCTTTGTGTCTAGCTCAGGGATCGTAAACGCACCAATCAGCACCCTGTCAAAACAGACCACTTGACTCTCTGTAAAATGGACCAATCAGCAGGATGTGGGTGGGGCGAGACAAGAGAATAAAAGCAGGCTGCCTGAGCCAGCAGTGACAACCCCCCTCGGGTCCCCTCCCACGCCGTGGAAGCTTTGTTCTTTCGCTCTTTGCAATAAATCTTGCTACTGCCCACTCTTTGGGTCCACACTGCCTTTATGAGCTGT